GAATTCAGTGAACGGAGATGCATACTGAAGTCCCAGTCCTGCTTTTTTTTTTTTTTTCCCCTCGTAGGCTATTATTCGTGAATTGGGTGGTATTCCAATTGTTGCAAACAAAATCAACCATTCCAACCAGAGTATTAAAGAGAAAGCTTTAAATGCACTAAATAACCTGAGTGTGAATGTTGAAAATCAAATCAAGATAAAGGTAAGTTGACTGAAAATCACAAATGTATAAGGCTAAGATGCTCATTTTCCTCCCCTGCCTTCAGATATACATCAGTCAAGTATGTGAGGATGTCTTCTCTGGTCCTCTGAACTCTGCTGTGCAGCTGGCTGGACTGACATTGTTGACAAACATGACTGTTACCAATGACCACCAGCACATGCTTCACAGTTACATTACAGACCTGTTCCAGGTGTTACTTACTGGAAATGGAAACACGAAGGTATGAAGAGCTATTGTGTCAAGCTTATTAACGTCTGAGATAAGCCAGTATCATCTTCTTTCAGGTGCAAGTTTTGAAACTGCTTTTGAATTTGTCTGAAAATCCAGCCATGACAGAAGGACTTCTCCGTGCCCAAGTAAATAGCTTATATATTTATTTTGTAAATATTATAAAATAATACTCATTGTTTCATATTTCAGGTGGATTCATCATTCCTTTCCCTTTATGACAGCCACGTAGCAAAGGAGATTCTTCTTCGAGTACTTACGCTATTTCAGAATATAAAGAACTGCCTCAAAATAGAAGGCCATTTAGCTGTGCAGCCTACTTTCACTGAAGGTTCATTGTTTTTCCTGTTACATGGAGAAGAATGTGCCCAGAAAATAAGAGCTTTAGTTGATCACCATGATGCAGAGGTGAAGGAAAAGGTTGTAACAATAATACCCAAAATCTGATTGGTCATATTTTTCCAAAGAGTAATGCAGTCTGGATATAAACGTATTTTCTGTCTTCCTTATAAGGGGATTCTCCCAGCTGCTAAATTTAAACAGTAAATATCACATTTTGTCATTAACACAGCTATAACTTGCCGTGGTTCTCAGATTTATTTTGGACTATTTTGATGCCAAGTGAATATAAGAGCTTGTACTGAAACCATTTATTTCTTTCTATTTTGCTATTTGCAAATGCTTGTTATCTTCCCTACATGAAGTGGCAGTAACCTTTTTCACATTTAAGCTACCCTTCTACCTTTTGAAGTGATTTGCAGTTACTCATCTGAGACAGCATCAGTATTTGACTAAATCATTGTTTCACAACTGAATAGTCTTGTTCTTTTAGTAGCAACGAAATCCTAAGCTCTTGAGGCCATTCACCTGCCAACCTGACCATACTGCTTTCAAAAGTCTTTTCTCATCAGTAGAATCTATTTTGGTCACTTCTAGTCAATGAAAAATGTAAACTTTTAGGAGAGAATGTTTCTTAGGACTCACCCACTCCATTCAATGTTATATATAAAATAGTGTGATCAATCACAATGTCCATCTTTAGACAGTTGGTTAAATAAATTATCTGGTCTTTGAAAAGACCGTGCTGGGCGCGGTGGCTCTTGCCTGTAATCCCAGCACTTTGGGAGGCTGAGGCGGGCAGATCACCTGAGATCGGGAGTTTGAGACCAAGCCTGACCAATATGGAGAAACCCTGTCTCTACTAAGAACACAAAATTAGCTGGGCATGGTGGTGCATGCCTGTAATCCCAGCTACTTGGGAGGCCGAGGCAGGAGAATTGCTTGAACCCGGGAGGCAGAGGTTGCAGTGAGCTGAGATAGCGCCATTGCACTCCAGCCTGGGCAACAAGAGCAAAACTCTGTCTCAAAAAAAAAAAAAAATGATGGAGCTCCGAATGTGCTTAAGTGGAAAGATATCTATGAAATATGGTGGTTTTTTAAAACACAAAAATTATAGAATATGGGATCCCGTGTGTGTGTGTGTGTGTTTGAATGAAAAATGCTTATGTATTGACAGAACACTTCTAGAATGATACCCAAACTCCTGGAGTGGGAGTGGGGAATGCCTTCTACGTACACACTGTTCTACTGTTTGAATTTTTTAATATGAGCCCAAATTGTATAATCTTTTTTTAATAAAGGGGAGAAAAATCACTTACAAGGTTATACATATTTTTTCCCTTGAC